TCACTTTATCCTTGCACTTTATTTTTCTCCTTTGCTGGGTCCTCAGCATCATTCTTTGAGAGCCTTTTTCTAGCTTCCTCCCTCCAAAGACCGCAGGAGTCACAAACCCCCATTCCGTGAGCAAATGTGTATTGGGCTCTTAGCACATGCAAGGGCTGTGACACAGATGGCAGAGGAGGCCAAGGAGTAGAAGACAGCCCCTTCCTTCATGGAGCTTCCAGTTCAGTTAGAGAGGGAAGACATGCTCAGTGGGCAAAACAAAGTATAAGGTCTGAATACCATTGTAGACTCGGGGTAGCACATGCCCATACCAAAGCCAGGCTGGACCCAGGATTGGTGAGGTCTGAAGTTTATACAGCATTGGGAGATCCTCATAGAAAGAAGAGATAGAAAATAGCTAGAGCCCCTCCCAGGTCTCTGGAAGGGGCTCTTGCTAGTGAGGAGTTCTTGGCTTAAGTGTTGTTAGTTTCTTGGTGTATTAGGGTTCTCCAGAGAAAAACCAATAGGGTGTGTGTATGCACACACACACACACACACACACACACACACACACACACACACACATATATAATGACATTTATTTTAAGGACTCAGCTCAAGTGATTATGGAGACTGACAAGTCCAAAATCAGCAGGGTGGTCTGGCAGGCTGGAAACCCAGGATAAGCTGAGGTTGCATTGAAGCCTGAAGGCCATCCACTGGCAGAATTCCTTCTCACTCAGGGGAAGTCCTTCATTTGTTCTATTAAGGCCTTCTACTGACTGGAAGAAGACCACCCACATTATGAAGGGTCATCTGCTTTACTCAGAGTCCACTAATTTAAATGCAAATCTCATCCAAAAACATCCTTACAGAAACATCCAGAATAATGTTTGACCAAATATCTGGGCACCGTGGTCAACCAAGTTGACATAAAATTAACCTTCACACCTGGCAAATCCATCTCTGAACGTGAGGTCTGTGGAGGGAGGAAATGCTGTGGACCAGATGGTCAGAGCAGGCTCCCTGGGAGAGGTGGACTTGAACCAACCTTGGGGATGGCTTGGGCATCATGGCGTCTGCGGTCCTTGCACACTGAGCCTCAGCGTGGACGGGGAGTCTGTCCCATAGCCTTGTTGGAGGCGGGAAGGATTCTGGGATGGCCGAAGGGGTTGGTAACCTTTGGCCCAAGGGTTCATCAAGGTGTCACATGTGGCCCACTTGCTCCGACACTGTCCCTCTCTGGGAACCTGTTTTTCCTTTTTCTCGTCCCCTCTCCCCTCCCATTCCTCATCACCCTTTCTTCCCGTCTCCTCCCTCAGGTTAAACCTGGAACGAGACCAGGCCCTTCAGGCTCCCAGGAAGTCACAAGGTGTCTCCAGCAGATGTGCTTCATCCAAATCCTCAGCATGAACACAGCTTGTCCCACACCCAAATCCTCAAGATGTTCAGGGGGCTCTGTAGTGTGTTCCCCAACCCTGTGCCCTAGTGACTCTTTGCGCTTGCACGTGGTGTCATTTATTATGCAGGTGTACTTTGTCAAGGGAGCCCCTCTGCTCACAGCACAGGGAAACCAGCCTCCTGGCTATCTCCTGTCCCTTGTTAATCTGCAAGACAAATGGGTGTTGTCATTAGGCCTTGTCACTGTGAAGGGAAGGGAGAGTATCACCATTCCAGCTTGGCATTTTTGTCCCCCCTACCACCCCGCCCCCCGCCCACTCATCTTGGCCACATGGCCTCCATTTCCGCTCCTGCTTTGTTTCCTCAGCTGGCTCCTGCCCAGACTTCCTGTGGACCACATGGTCAGAGGAGGCTTCCTGGGAGAGGCGGACTTGGACCAGCCTTGGGGAATGGCTTGGGTGTCATGGCATCTGCTGTCCTTGCACATCGAGCCTCATGGTGGACTAGGGAGTCTGTCCCATGGCCTCATTGGAGGTGGGAAGGATTCCGAAGGAAGGATTCCCCTCAGGGGGAAGGTTCTGAAAGCAAGAAGCTGACAGCAATTATCTGAAGAGGTTACAATGGATAGCAATAGTTCCTTGAGGCCACAGACACTCCCATCTGGAACTTTCCTTCCACATCCCAACCACCAGCTTCAGGGGTGGCCCGAGCTCTGGAGGAAGGAGAGGCTGCAGCTGTTTCCCACTCCAGGCCAAACCGAGCCTTGAGATCCTTCTGACTTGAAAGCAGAGCTGAACACCCTGCCACTGTGTTGTCTTCAAACCAAAGTTGTTGCTTATAAGGACCCCTTGCCTGCATTTAGCTCTTACAGCATTGAACAAACTTCCTCACAGTAACCTGGCAAGGAGGGCAGAGCCTATGTTACGATCCCATTTGAGAGAGCAGAGGTGAGGCCCAGGACTTGAGACAGATCCCTTGGCTGGTACTGCCTGCCCAGGAGATGACACAGAATGCAGGGTCTCCCATGCCTGTGAGTTTGGATGGTGTTGATTAGGCCACATCCGAGACCTGGCTGCATAGGAGCCTCTCCAAATTTCCTCATGGGATTTGTGAGGCAAGTCTGGCGACAGCAGCATTCTCCCTGATGTCTTAGATTCTCATGTGAGTCCACAGGGCTCAGGCAAGCATTAGACAGACTGGGAGAGGTGACTCAAGGTGTTCTTTCAAAGCAGAGGAAACAGATTTTGTCATCAGGGAATAAGCTCCCACCAGGCCACCACACCCATTGGTCTGCGTGGTGACTCCTGACACTGGCTCCGAGGTAGGGTTCCCGGGCAGTAGGGGCTGGGGAGGGGGAAGGCCTGCTTCCCATTGTAGCCCTCCCCAGATGCTGAGTTGCAGCTAGTTCAGCTAATTGGCAAGAAAAGGAGAAGCAAAAATAGTGAAAATCTGCGAATTAATAAAACAGCCTTGAAGCAACCGCCAAAATGTGTACAAATCATGAAGTAATTAGAAGTGTGAAGAATTCTATCGGGTTCGCTGTTTCCAAATCCAACATCTGATCGCTTTAGGAGGCCAAGGGCTGGCAGGCCACAGGGAGTAGAAATTCTTTCCATTGCCGTCTGATCTCGCCTCCCTGGGGCCTGGGTTCCCTTGAAATCCTTGCAGGGTCCTGGAAGTTTCCATGGGACTTGCTAGAATCAAATGTTGGCCTTTTGGGGGCCCGTTAAGCACACGCAACGCCTTATCCAAGTAGCATGTAATATTTTAGAATAATGCTGTTAAGATTTCGCAAAGTGTTTTTTGGATCCATGTTCTTATTTAATCTCTCACTATCACCAAATATTTTTATGTCAGTGTTTTTCAGAGGAGGGAAGCAAGGCCCAGAGAGTGAAGTGGTGTCAACTCAATTTTAAGAGCCCATCAGGAGCAGAACTAGGGCTAGAGCCAGGATCTTCTGATAGCCCCTCCGACCTCTCCTCTCCCACCCACATTCCTCCTGTGGGCTCTGCTGCATCACTCAATGGTGCCAGGCATTTGTCTATCACAATTGTCTCAGCTAACAGCCAACTACTGTTCTCTCTGGCCATGGTTTATTACATTTAGGTAAGTTGTTCAACCCATTTGTTTGATTAATATGGAAATTTACCCAACGTTATTTCTTTGACAGGGAAGGAGACTTGGTCTGAAAGATGCCACATTCCTGCAGCCTCTCTTGGTGCAGTGGAATACAGTCTTGGGCGAGGTGGCGTGGATGAGCTGGTGAAAGAGGATGCTGCCCACATCCAAAGGCTCCAGAGGATCCTGGCCTGGCAGCTGAGCTCCCCTGCATTTGGAACCTCAGGCGTAACTTGGTGTAGAGCTCATGAAAGGTGCTTGTGTTTCTCCAGCTTTTTTCACCAGTGCTTACCAGACTGGCTCAGGTTTTGGAATCTAAGGTGAGCTGGTAGAAACAGGAGAGGTAGAAAGAAGCCCCTGGATGCCTCCAGAATTCATTGATGGGATCCCTGCATACTGCTTGGAACACAGAAAGAGGCTGTGACACAGCTGAGCTTTGGAGCATCTTAAGGAGCTCAGCTCAGCAAACAACTCTTGCATTTCAGCCAGAAAGAGCCTCTTGTAACAAAGTATTCAAAGGGGAGAGTTTCTGCATCTTTTACTTTGCAGTCCACTATGGTAGAAAACTTGACATTCCATAGATAATGATACTGGGTTTTCTTTCCAAGATGCCAGCTTTAAAAGAAATATGAGCCATTCTAAGCTTTAAGAAGGGTTCAGGAAACACAGGAATTAGTAGACAGCCCTCCCAATGCAGGTTAAGACGACAGCCTGCGCCCCCAACTAGCACAGCTCAGCGAGCATGACCATATGCCATTCTCGTCTCCAGAGAGCTGGTGGCAGTGACCTCACTAGGAGAAAACACATCCCTCAGCCGTGGGACTTGACAGAATGAGGTGCGCGAGGGAGGCCGCTAGCCGAGACTTGGCCTTTCCTGACTGCCCCTGTGTTACCTGGGCAGCTCCAGATCACTGAGCCCACAATGGCTGAGAAGGGTGACTGCATCGCCAGTGTCTATGGGTATGACCTCGGTGGGCGCTTTGTTGACTTCCAACCCCTGGGCTTCGGTGTCAATGGTTTGGTGCTGTCGGCCGTGGACAGCCGGGCCTGCCGGAAGGTCGCTGTGAAGAAGATTGCCCTGAGCGATGCCCGCAGCATGAAGCACGCGCTCCGAGAGATCAAGATCATTCGGCGCCTGGACCACGACAACATCGTCAAAGTGTACGAGGTGCTCGGTCCCAAGGGCACTGACCTGCAGGGTGAGCTGTTCAAGTTCAGCGTGGCGTACATCGTCCAGGAGTACATGGAGACCGACCTGGCACGCCTGCTGGAGCAGGGCACGCTGGCAGAAGAGCATGCCAAGCTGTTCATGTACCAGCTGCTCCGCGGGCTCAAGTACATCCACTCCGCCAACGTGCTGCACAGGGACCTGAAGCCCGCCAACATCTTCATCAGCACAGAGGACCTCGTGCTCAAGATTGGGGATTTCGGGTTGGCAAGGATCGTTGATCAGCATTACTCCCACAAGGTATGTCTGGCTGGAATGGCGGATACTGGTGGTGATCAGTGGAACCAGAAATTTTGTCTTTCAGGGTTATCTGTCAGAAGGGTTGGTAACAAAGTGGTACCGTTCCCCACGACTGCTCCTTTCCCCCAATAACTACACCAAAGCCATCGACATGTGGGCCGCCGGCTGCATCCTGGCTGAGATGCTTACGGGGAGAATGCTCTTTGCTGGTGAGTTGCTAACTATGCCACCTTCCTTCTCAGCACACTTAACCATCTGGCATTGCCTCCCCAGGGGCCCATGAGCTGGAGCAGATGCAACTCATCCTGGAGACCATCCCTGTAATCCGGGAGGAAGACAAGGACGAGCTGCTCAGGGTGATGCCTTCCTTTGTCAGCAGCACCTGGGAGGTGAAGAGGCCTCTGCGCAAGCTGCTCCCTGAAGTGAACAGTGAAGGTACCTGAGCCTGGCAGCCAGGCCAAGTGTCCATGACCTTCATGTCCGGCTTTGCTCCCTGCAGCCATCGACTTTCTGGAGAAGATCCTGACCTTTAACCCCATGGATCGCCTAACAGCTGAGATGGGGCTGCAACACCCCTACATGAGCCCATACTCGTGCCCTGAGGACGAGCCCACCTCACAACACCCCTTCCGCATTGAGGATGAGATCGACGACATCGTGCTGATGGCCGCTAACCAGAGCCAGCTGTCCAACTGGGACACGTGCAGTTCCAGGTGCTCGCAGCCCTGGGTTCCAGAGCCCACATATCCAATCACCGCTCTGTTTGTACCCTTGCAGGTACCCTGTGAGCCTGTCGTCGGACCTGGAGTGGCGGCCTGACCGGTGCCAGGACGCCAGCGAGGTACAGCGCGACCCGCGCGCGGGTTCGGCGCCACTGGCTGAGGACGTGCAGGTGGACCCGCGCAAGGACTCGCACAGCAGCTCCGAGCGCTTCCTAGAGCAGTCGCACTCGTCCATGGAGCGCGCCTTCGAGGCCGACTACGGGCGCTCCTGCGACTACAAGGTGGGGTCGCCGTCCTACCTGGACAAGCTGCTGTGGCGCGACAACAAGCCGCACCACTACTCGGAGCCCAAGCTCATCCTGGACCTGTCGCACTGGAAGCAGGCGGCCGGCGCGCCCCCCACGGCCACGGGGCTGGCGGACACGGGGGCGCGCGAGGACGAGCCGGCCAGCCTCTTCCTGGAGATCGCGCAGTGGGTCAAGAGCACGCAGGGCGGCCCAGAGCACGCCAGCCCGCCCGCCGACGACCCCGAGCGCCGCTTGTCTGCCTCGCCCCCCGGCCGCCCGGCCCCGGTGGACGGCGGCGCCAGCCCCCAGTTCGACCTGGACGTGTTCATCTCCCGCGCCCTGAAGCTCTGCACCAAGCCCGAGGACCTGCCGGACAATAAACTGGGCGACCTCAATGGTGCGTGCATCCCCGAGCACCCTGGCGACCTCGTGCAGACCGAGGCCTTCTCCAAAGAAAGGTGGTGAGGGCGGAGGGGCCGCTCCAGGCCCCACAGAGCAGGAGACCCCCAGAGAAAGCCGGGGCTGGCAGGAGGCGGCCGCCCTTCCCGCCCCTCTCTGCTGCCTTGGGGTTGGCAGAACACGTGAAGGATCCGAGGAGCGAGAGGAATGTCCATTTCTTAAACTGCCTTAATAACTAGCCTTTAACCTGTGGGAGCGGGTTTGAACAGGACCCTGGCTTAGGGGTTGATCACTTTCCTAGCAAAGGGGAGACCACATGTGGTGCACAGGGAAGAAACGGCTTTAGACAGCAGTCTGCGGGCCCCACCTGGGTGGCAGGATGCCGAGAAATCTTGCAGAGGTAGCTCCGAAACCATCTGGCCCAACTAGCCTCAACTGACAGCTGAGGAAAGGCAATTAGGCCCAGAGAGGCAGAGACACTCGCTTAAGATCACAGGCTTAGTGTGAGGACGAGCTTGAAATCCCAGTCTCCTGGCCCCCAGGCCAGGGTCTGTCCACCATAGAATGTCTTCCTCTACTGGGGTCGTTCTGGCTTTTTGTTAGAAACTTGGTCTGAGATGTTTCTTCCCTGTCCATTACCATTCGATGTTCTTTTATTCAGAGCAATGTTTCTTGTATTCTGAAACTGGAAACTGAACCAGTTTGTTTCTCCTAGTCACCAAGCATACTTTCCTGGCTCCCCAAGTACTTAAATGTTCTCATCTGTCGCACCCCTGTATTTGCCTCACCCCTGCATGGTCGGAAATCTTCGTTTCAGGTCAGAACAGCCTGGGGTCTGTGGGTAAAATCAGCCCTTCTCCCAGGCCTGTGCACACACCCCCTCAGCACTCCCTATGCACTTTCCTGACACGCAAAGACACAGCCCTCTTTCCCCACTGGGCGTCCTACCCCAGTGAGGTTGAAGGCACCAATTCCAAGAATCCCTCCAACCTCCCTGCCAGCACTCCCCCTTCACCCCACACCCGGCCCCCCCACCTAACCACAGCGCCTCTCCAGACCTACCTCGGGACCTAATGTTCTCTACATGAACTGCTCATTTGGAGGACAGCAGTGAGGTCCTGCCATAGAGCAAATGTGTTAGGAGAGAAGGTTTCACATGGGACCCAACATCCTTCATCAATACTTTCCTGAGTTTGATCATCCATTTAGCCTTGACAAACAGCAGACCCTACAGAGATGTGTTGGAGAGCACGTCGTGACCTTGGGGGCAAGGAATCCAGAAAGGTAGGAAGATATGAAAAGAGAGGTGTCAACAGCAAGGGCTCTTAGGGGTCAGGCACCAGCATGGAGACCTCATGACAAAGGAAGGGACTCAAAGCAGCAATGCCCCTCATAGTGTAGGCTAAGGTGAGTTTGGTGCATGCAAACCTGTGTGCTCACCCACAGAGCATGGGGTAATGGTGTGTAGACACAGGCCCTCTGCAGAAGCGTGGGGTGGGGACACTGACAGCCCCTATCTGGTCCCCAGGAACATTCTACCATTTCTGCCACTGGTGTTCAGCTCCTTCTCTTCCCCCAACACTCCCAAAGATACCCACAGGAAGTCCAGCCAGTTTCCAGGTAGAGGATTCCACCAGTTGGTCTTGGGCTGCGTTCACCCTCACATCACAGCACCTTAAATCTAATCAGCAAACTATAATTTGTACGTTGAAACCTGCAACACATTAGAAACTTATATTTAAAAACAGAATTAATCACACTGACCAACTTTTAAATGGAAAATATGTAAATAGGAAGTGTTTGGGTTTTGTTTTTTCTTTAAGAAAAAGAAATGTACACCACTCCTCATGTGCCATTTTGTCCTCAGAGGGCGGCTTTACTTTTTTGGTAAAGGAACAAGCTGCTGGCCTTGACCAGGAGTTCATATATAACTGTTATTACAGAGGAATTGTTATAACTACTAATGTTTTTAAAAAATTTATTAAACATTATTAAACTTGATCAGGTCAGGCCAAATAAAGTTTTATTGGAACACAGATTTATTTATGTATTATTCATTTATGTATTATC